TTACATGGCTAGTAAATGATGGAGCTGGAATTACATGATGGAGGTGGAATGAGCCCAAGTCGCCTGACTCCAAAGTGGTCCTCTGTCTTTCTTTTTTTTTTCTTTTTTGATACGGAGTCTCACTCTGTCACCCAGTCTGGAGTACAGTGGTGCGATCTTGGCTCACTGCAACCTCCACCTCCCAGCTTCAAGCGATTCTCCTGTCTCAGCCTCCGAGTAGCTGGGACTACAAGGCTCATGCCACCATGCCCGGCTAATTTTTGTATTTTTAGTAGAGATAGGGTTTCCCCATATTGGCCAGGGGCTGGTCTCGAACTCCTGACCTCTGGTGATCCACCTGACTCGACCTACCAAAGTGCTGGGATTACAGGCGTGAGCCAAGGCACCCGGCCAAAAACTGATGTTCTTCATCACTACACTCTTCAGTCTCTTACAGCTCTTTGTGCTTTCTCCTGTAAGACCACACACAGCCTAACCCTTGTCGCAATAATTGAAAACTACATGCCCTGGAAGTTAAGAGACCGGCTTTATTCCGCCACTCCAGAGCACGTAACGCGGCGCCAGAACTCAAGAATACATTCAGTCGTTATTTGTTGAACTGAATGGCATAGTTAGGAATGGCTTTACCGGATTTTCAGTGGATAACTGGGTAGAAGCTGTGCGCCCCAGTCTTTCTGAAACCTGTGATCACACTTCGGGCACTGTCCCCTCTACAGTCAATCTGTGTTTTCAGAAGTGGCCCCAGGTTCACTCGTCTTACAGCAGTCCTAAAGAGCCGGCTGCCCTTTCCCTAGGCTTCCTTGCTCTTGAGGGCTAAATTCCAGCCCTCCTACCCCAGTGCCACTTGGGTAAAAATACTCTGCTCCTCTCACGTTTGCTAATAAGCCCGGGCTCCGACTACCACCGTTCGGGGGAAGGGAGCCCCTTACCGTCATTGCTGGGTCCGCTCCGCGGAAACATGTGCCGGACCTGACTTGTGCGCCGCCATCTTCCCGGAAATGCCGTTTTGTTCCTTCTAGGCTGTCGAAACCATAGAGACGTCCGCGGGAACCAAAATCACGGTTTTTCCAGGAGAAACCATTGCGGAGCCCAATTTGCCGGTATGGTTGCCATAGAAACTGGGACCTGGAGCGGGTTGTACAGAAGAGGTCCGGTTTCTTGAAGCAGCTGGAAGTCCTGGATAGTTCCCACCTGAAAGTCTGTTTGCAAAGGCAATGCGCACTCAGGCACCAGAGGGCAGAGGTGAGTACTCTGTTGTGGGGAGAGGGGAGATGAAAGGTGCAAAAGGAGCAACTGTGTTGAACAGGGGCTCAAGTTCCAGGGTTTTAAGGTGCTTGGAACTCCCAGGAGCCTGGCAAACCTTCATCCAGAACCTCTTCCTCAAGCAAGACAAAAAGCTGCTAAGCACTGCTCCCTCCGTCTCTGTGAAGAGACCAGCTTCTAACAGGTAGGCAATGGGCTGCTGACTACTCTCATTTTCCTAAGAACTGCCCACTCTTTGTGCCCTGCAGACGGTGCCGGGCTGACCCCCCATCATGCCAGGCTGGCTCACCCTCCCCACACTCTGCCGCTTCCTTCTTTGGGCCTTCACCATCTTCCACAAAGCCCAAGGAGACCCAGGTAAGACCCCAGCCCAGGCCAGAATCTGGGGGGGGTTCCTGCCACTGTGGCCCCCTCTGCCCAGCATCCCACCCGGGCCCCCACTACCTCCTGCCCCCCATCCACGAGGTCATTCACTCTCATCGTGGGGCCACGGCCACGCTGCCCTGCGTCCTGGGCACCACGCCTCCCAGCTACAAGGTGCGCTGGAGCAAGGTGGAGCCTGGGGAGCTCCGGGAAACGCTGATCCTCATCACCAACGGACTGCACGCCCGGGGGTATGGGCCCCTGGGAGGGCGCGCCAGGATGCGGAGGGGGCATCGACTAGACGCCTCCCTGGTCATCGCGGGCGTGCGCCTGGAGGACGAGGGCCGGTACCGCTGCGAGCTCATCAACGGCATCGAGGACGAGAGCGTGGCGCTGACCTTGAGCTTGGAGGGTGAGGCCCTTCCGCTCCCGCCCCATTCCTGTTGGCCCTCCCCAGGATCCCCGCCACCCCCTAGGTGTGGTGTTTCCGTACCAACCCAGCCGGGGCCGGTACCAGTTCAATTACTACGAGGCGAAGCAGGCGTGCGAGGAGCAGGACGGACGCCTGGCCACCTACTCCCAGCTCTACCAGGGTGAGCGGCCGAACCCAGCACTTCCCAAGCCCTCTTATCCCCGACCTCCGCCGTCTCCCGCCAGCTTGGACCGAGGGTCTGGACTGGTGTAACGCGGGCTGGCTGCTCGAGGGCTCCGTGCGCTACCCTGTGCTCACCGCACGCGCCCCGTGCGGCGGCCGAGGCCGGCCCGGGATCCGCAGCTACGGACCCCGCGACCGGATGCGCGACCGCTACGACGCCTTCTGCTTCACCTCCGCGCTGGCGGGTGAGGCGCGGGACGAAGGCAGGGTCTTGGGGGCCCTCGGTCGGTGACCCGCTGTGGTCCCCAGGCCAAGTGTTCTTCGTGCCCGGGCGGCTGACGCTGTCTGAAGCCCACGCGGCGTGCCGGCGACGCGGCGCCGTGGTGGCCAAGGTTGGGCACCTCTACGCCGCCTGGAAGTTTTCGGGGCTAGACCAGTGCGACGGCGGCTGGCTGGCTGACGGCAGTGTGCGCTTCCCAATCACCACGCCGAGGCCGCGCTGCGGGGGGCTCCCGGATCCCGGAGTGCGCAGTTTCGGCTTCCCCAGGCCCCAACAGGCAGCCTATGGGACCTACTGCTACGCCGAGAATTAGGCGCCCACCGTGTCCCCTCCAGCGCGCGCGAAGAAGCTTGGGAGTCGTGGCGGGGGTCTCTCGCCACCCCTTTCCGGAGAGCCTCCCCTCCCTCCAGACCCGGAGCGGCCTCTCCAGACCTGCCTTCCCAGCCGGGGGCTGCGGGCCTCGGACCCCGGCTGGCCCGGCGGCGGGGAGGGGAGGCGGGGGCGCCTCCGGCGGCGAGATGCAGAGGTGACCCTCGGACCCGCTGCCGTTCGCGAACCCTAGCAGAGGACTCAGCCACCGCCGGGGGGAGGGTGAGGCGGCCGGGGGCATTAACTGACCTCTGAGTACAGCAATAAAATAACCTGGGGATCTTTTGTGTTGGGTGGAGCTGTAAGAGCTGCGAGGC